AATCACATTAACAAAAATAAACCTCCCATCTCCCACTCAGAAAAAAAAAAAAAAGCAGATGAGCAAAGTTGGCAGTGGATTCGCTTTCAAACTATTACTGAACAACATTCAAAAATTCTAATAATTAACATTTCTGAACACTTACTTTAAGCAAGGATCTCCATTAAGCACCTTATAAATGCATCACTTCATTTAATCATCACAACCGTCCTAAGAGGCAGGCTTCTTTTTTTTTTTTTTGACTGAGTCTTGCTGCTGCGGGTCTCGGCTGGAATGCAATGGTGCGATCTCCGCTCACTGCAACCTCCGCCTCCCGGGTTCCAGCAATTCTCCTGCCTCAGCCTCCCAAGTAGGTAAGATTACAGGAGCCCGCCACCACGCCTGGCTAATTTTTGTATTTTTAGTAGAGACGGGGTTTCACCATGTTGGCCAGGCTGGTCTCCAACTCCTGACCTCAGGTGATCCACCCCCCTCGGCCTCCCAAAGTGCTGGGATTACAGGCGTGAGCCACAGCGCCCGGCAGAGGCAGGCATTATAATTAATCTCTTATACAGATGAAGATGCTTAGGTGCATGAAATTAAGAACTTACCCACTATCACCCACGGAAAAAGAGAAGAGTTGGGGTTTGAATCCACGCAAGAGCCCACGCCCTTAATCATTAAGCTACCAAGATATAACTCTGTAGATGGGAAACCATATCTATTAACTGGCTCTGGAATTTTAAAAGGCAATTTTATAAGTTACAAAAATAGATATGGATAATTATTTATTCAATGGAGCTGACTCACAATTCAGAACACCCAATGTGATTTATTCTTTGGTTGGGGAAACAATTATTGATCCGGTGTTGATTCATGTTCTGGAAACCACATGAAAATACCTAAGCAGCCGCAGATGCTGAGCGGAGCTGGGCCAAGTTGGTAAGAACTGCTGGTGGTAGGAGCTCCAGCATAGCGCACAGGGCGGGCCCAGAGAAAGGCGGGCCCATTGTTGGGGGATTCGGCTTCCGGAGGAGGGGACAGCATTCAGGGGTGTACCAGGCCCCAGAGGCAGCGGAAAGGGAGACTGTGGGGAACTAGGAGCAACAGCAGGTACACTCCAAATTCTATTGACGGTTCGAAATATTTAACACTATCTACTGTTTACTACTTTCAGGCATGGACCAAAGCAGTGAAGGATGTATGAAAAAGATTAGCAGTGTGAATCTTGACAAACTTATAAATGACTTCTCACAGATAGAAAAGGTATGTAAAGATAGAAAACAATTCTACTATATTGTTAATAATAAGTATTCTATTTCTTCTACAGAAAATGGTAGAAACCAATGGAAAGAACAATATACTGGATATTCAGTTGGAAAAAAGTAATTGCCTATTAAAAGTAATGCAAGCAAAGGAGGTCTCCATTAAAGAAGGTTAGTTATTTGCTGCCTGAGGAATGCTAATTATTTTAAAATAAATTTATCTTTTATATTTCAGAATGTGCTACTCTTCATAATATAATAAAAGGGCTACAACAGACCATTGAATATCAACAGAATTTGAAAGGTAAGTTAGAAAAAAAAGTAAAATCTAAAAAATATTATGATGTTCTTTGATTATTCTTACACAGGTGAAAATGAACAACTAAAAATAAGTGCTGATCTTATAAAAGAGAAGTTAAAGTCTCATGAACAGGTGAGTTTATGTATCATTCTATTCAGTCAAGTTTTTAAAAATTAATATATATTTTAATCTTTAGGAATATAAGAATAATATTGCCAAACTTGTAAGTGAAATGAAAATCAAAGAGGAGGGATATAAGAAAGAAATAAGCAAACTTTATCAGGACATGCAGAGAAAAGGTAAGTTTAAAATAAACTTGCTTTTTTGTTATCAAATGAATTTTATTTATTTCATTTTATTCAGTTGAATTAAATGAAGAAAAGCACAAAGAACTAATAGAGAAAAAGGAGATGGAAATTTCAGAGTTAAATGCAAAGCTAAGAAGTCAAGAAAAAGAAAAACAAAATGAAATAATCAAGCTACAACTAGAAGTAAGTGTTTAAGAGTCTGCTAAACTTGAGGAGTTTCAATAACTTTCTTTTCAATTTGATTCAGTTTGATGCCAAACTAGCAAGAGTTCAGACTAAATCAAAATCATATCAGGATTCTACTGTTTTGCCACAAAGTATCTACAGAAGGGTATGTGAGTTTTCCTCTCAGTATTTGTTGCTAATTCTAATAACAAATTTTTTGTTTCGTTTAGAAACTTCAGCATTTTCAAGAAGAAAAAAACAAGGAGATTGCAATTCTTCGTAATACCATTCGCGATTTAGAGCAACGCCTTTCTGTTGGCAAAGATTCTCACCTTAAGCGTAGACGGTTTTGAGCTTAGCAGTAAATTCATTAGTTGGTATTTATTTAAAAGCAATCGAAAGTTTCACTTCTGTTTTCAATATATGCATACAGCCTACATAACAAACGAAGTCAGCTTTAAGGTTTTTATTGAATTTATTTGGACAAATCCGTACTGTATCCAATTCTGTACTGCATTCTTGCTTAATAGTATTAACCATAAAGGAGGTCAGGTTTATAGGGTTTGGTTTACCTATTAAACCATCATTGACTATGGAAATACTTACTAAGCAATATAGAGACAGACAATATTATCTTTCCCCTTATATCTTTTAAGACAGCCACTCAAGTTTTAGAAGAGTATGATACAACATTAGAGAAAGAAAGATACAAAGGCTTTATTCATGTGTGATAGTAAAAATCAGGATGAGTCTTAGATATACAAAAGATAAATGGATATTTAAAATAGTTATATATGCTTTTTTAGCAAAATATTCACGTGTTAAGTATTTCTGGATCTTAAAATACAAAATCCACTTATTTTATTAGTTAAAAGTAGAAGATTGAAAAGACAAAGTAATATTGTTTTGAGAGATAAGTAAAGAAAAAAATGGAAAGCATGTCTTTGTTGTTCTTCCTCCATTCTAAACTGCTAATTATCCAACAGAAACCCCTAGGTCATAGTTTACGTTTCTATTCTCATTAAAGCAAATAGAACACTGGAAAAAGAAAAAAAAAGACATATTAACCAAAAGCTGCAATCACCTTTCAGTTGCTCCATCATAAAAAATATGGTTTGAGTCAATATTTCTATGACATAAAATTTAAAATCTGGAAGCCAATTCAGTAGATTTCTCCATGTTTGCACAAATCTAATTTCTATTTTTGGTTCACTAATTTGGTAGTTTATAAAAATGCTGGAAATGAAATTGTGTCTAGACTAAATTGGGGAGTATGTCCTATTTTAAATATTTAGTTTGAAGGTCATTCTCACTTTTTTGCCTGATTCTTTCAGCGTCAACTGGCACTGGCTTCTGTGGGTATAAGCTGCTGACTTATTTGTCAGGCAGCTGGAGGCAAACGTCACTGACAAGATTCAGTTATGTTCTCCTCTGCCCGAAGTCCCTGTCAGCTACATAAAGATGGGAGGTTTTCTTTACACTGTCAGGTGATTGCAGACCCTGTTTTTTCAAATATCAGATGTCGACAATGGCAGCATCAGCTCCTAGGAGCCAACTCTGAATCTGTGGGCAATTTACAGAGTAATTGATTTATACATCTCTTTCGACAGAGCTTCTTTTGTAAATCTTGTAAATCTTCACTTGCTGGCATATCTCGGTTCTCTGGGTGACCCTGCCTATGCTGACCCTTGTGCTTATGGTGGTGATGAAGGCCTGGAGGAGCAGGATGAGTAGGAGCATTTGGTGCTCCTGGTTGCTGATTCTCTGAAAGCTCACTGCTGCCAAGGTGCTGATGTCCATGATTGTGATGATGCTCATGATGGTAATGAGGCGATGGAGTTTCAACTGTTTTATCCACAGTAGCCAAAGATACACGTTTACAAAAGTCTTCATCTTTGAGAGTCTGGAACAAATTTATAAATCACTTTTTAACAAGCTTATAGAGATAGGAATAATGCGTGAAAAATGATTTGTAGAGCTAACATGTGAAATTCCAACTAGTTAATTAGAATCGAGCTGGCTTTGTATTATATTAATGAGAAAGAGTCTGATGTTAGTCTCAACACCTAGACATTTTATTAAAGGCTTAAAAAGAAAGCCAAACCACTGTACTTATATTTGCAGAAGCAAATGAAGTAAACTGGCAAAAGGAACTTGGATTGCAGGAAAGTCAAAGTAATATCAAATCCTAAATTCAGTTGATCTGGGCCGAGCATGGTGGCTCATGCCTGTAATCCCACCACTTTGGGTGGCCGAGGGGGGCAGATTACTTGGGCTCAGGAGTCGGAGACCAGCCTGGGCAACATGGCGAGATCCTGTCTCTGCAAAATATACAAAAATTAGCTGGGTGTGGTGTCAGATGCCTGTAGTCCCAGCTACTTGTGAGGCTGAGGTGGGAGGATCGTTTGAGCCTGCAAGATGGAGGTTGCAGTGAGCTCAGATGGTGCCACTGCACTCCAGCCTGGGTGACAGAGTCAGACCCTATCTCAAAAAAATAAAAAATAAATAAAAAATCAGTTGAACTATATGGAAACTTCTGTACCTGTGTCAACGGTGCATCTTATCTAATACTATATGATACTGTAATCTAATATTATCTCTGATAATTCAAAAATGCTAATAAACTCTGCTCAAATGTGTTAGTTTTTCATACTTCATCCTATGCCAGGAAATGTTTTGAACTTCACCAAAGCTTTGCTAATGTCTCCCTACCATAAGGCTGTCAGCTGAAAATAGCAAATTACTGCCCGACTCCCATTGACCATAATATCCATTCCGCATGATCCTAGTTCTTTAATTTACTGGAAGTCTTTACTGTTTTGTGGTACCTACTAATCAGAGACTCAAAGCCTATAGATACAGAAATGTAACAGTAAATCTCAACCTAAGGCTAATTTGCAAATAAAATTACAAAATCAACTTAGAACCCAAAGACTCACTAAGTGATATGCTTTTGATGTTTTGAAGGTTTTAAAAGGTTATAAATTCCATTAAATTTTAGCATACAACTACTAAGTGGTACTTTATTTGGTTATTTCTGAAT